ATCGATATGACCTTGGATAAGTTACCTAACCTTTCTCTTACTGTCCTTTTCCGTAAAATGGGGATAACAGATAGTAGTTATTTCTATGAGTGGTTATGAGAACCAAGCTATTAGATAGCGGGAAAGCACACAGTAAGCGTTCAAGGAACTGCTATTGTTATTAAAAGCCTCCTTTGGAAGAAGGACATTGAGGCCCAGAGAGAGAACAGAACGTCCAGCCACACAGCAAATCCGTGATGAAGTTGGGACTGGAGTATGGGTCTCCTGAGTCTCAGCCCAGGACTCTATCCCTCTTCCCGAGTCCTCGGAGTTCCCGGATGGAGTCACATTTGTTCACGGCCAGGGAGGAAGGTTTGATGGAGGCCTGCAGGAAACAACAGCCAGGCGCAAGGCTTTGGGAGTTGAAGCATAGCTTCTGCGAGATAGAAACAAGGTTGACATGGGCACTCGTGCAGAATGACGGGCTCCTTTTGGACTCCCAGGACTACAGTCCCTTATGCACCTTGGGATCTGCGGCTAGCCCCTGCGTAAAGAGGGACGCGTAGTCTTTTCCCTGCCCCGCCCTGCCGGGGCGCCCGCCTCCGAGGCCGCCCTCGCTTCGTCCTTCCCAGCAAGCTCCGCGCCGGCGCCGGCTATTGATTGGCTGAGGCGGGAGCAGGCGGCTGGCCGGCAGCAGTTACTCGGGGTTTCCGGTGCGAGGCCAGAGGTGGGGAAGCCATCGGACGTCGGCGGTGAGGTACGTGCAGCGGCGGCCGGTGGGCGAGACTATTTGAGAGTGTGCGGGCCGGGATGTTCTCGGCCTGTGGGGAAATCACGCCAACTCCCCGCGTGGGCCGGGGGCTGTCTGGGGATATGCGCATGCGCGGGCGTGCCTCGCGGCTTGAGGGCGCGCGGGGCGTGGGTGGCTGCGCGCGCGGGGGGCGCACGTGGGGCCTGAGGGGCGGGGGCGGTGCCGGGAGTCCCGCCACGTCAGTCTCCGGCCCTGAGCCAATCCCGCGCCCGGCCTGCCGCGAGGGGGCCGGTTGTGCCGGGAAGTGGCTCCAGGGAGAAGAGGCCTCTTCCCTCACCCGCTGTGGGAGCTGCGCCCCGAAAGCCTGCCCCGGCACGTCGGGCTCTCCTGACCCGCCAAGACCAGAGAGCCGTTGGCGCCCTCCGCCCGGGCCTGCCGGTCCGTTTATTTTAAGAAGCTTTGTGCGCCTGCTGTGGGGATTTCTGATCCAGGCTGCGAAGAATTTCGAAGTCTGGAAAATAGCAACTGTGTTTGTTTCTAAAGGATCTTCTCCTGACCCAGCATCGCTCATCACAATGAAGAACCAAGACAAAAAGAACGGGGCTGCCAAACAATCCAATCCAAAAAGCAGCCCAGGACAACCGGAAGCAGGACCCGAGGGAGCCCAGGAGCGGCCCAGCCAGGCGGCTCCTGCAGTAGAAGCAGAAGGTCCCGGCAGCAGCCAGGCTCCTCGGAAGCCGGAGGGTGTGTGCCAGCTCTGCGTTGCCAGCGGGCAGCTCACTCTACCCCTCATCCTCTCCTGCTGTAGGGGCTCAAGCCAGAACGGCTCAGTCTGGGGCCCTTCGTGATGTCTCTGAGGAGCTGAGCCGCCAACTGGAAGACATACTGAGCACATACTGTGTGGACAATAACCAGGGGGGCCCCGGCGAGGATGGGGCACAGGGTGAGCCGGCTGAACCCGAAGATGCAGAGAAGTCCCGGACCTATGTGGCAAGGAATGGGGAGCCTGAACCAACTCCAGTAGTCAATGGAGAGAAGGAACCCTCCAAGGGGGATCCAAACACAGAAGAGATCCGGCAGAGTGACGAGGTCGGAGACCGAGACCATCGAAGGCCACAGGAGAAGAAAAAAGCCAAGGGTTTGGGTGAGCAGAGGGCGGCTCTTTGTGAAGCTGGTGAGGAGAGGGAGTTTGGACTTGACGTTCTCTGGGCCAGTCTGTTCTGCCAGGATTCAAAGGAAAACGGTACTTCTCAGAGCAGCAAGTCACTCTAGTCTAGGGTGCATGTCTTTGCTCCTGTGCTTTTCAGGGAAGGAGATCACGTTGCTGATGCAGACATTGAATACTCTGAGTACCCCAGAGGAGAAGCTGGCTGCTCTGTGCAAGAAGTATGCTGAACTGGTCAGTTCCCCCCTCCGCGGGCACCTTCCCTGTGCTCACCTGCCCTCCCTATCCCTGTCCCCAGCTGGAGGAGCACCGGAATTCACAGAAGCAGATGAAGCTCCTACAGAAAAAGCAGAGCCAGCTGGTGCAAGAGAAGGACCACCTGCGCGGTGAGCACAGCAAGGCCGTCCTGGCCCGCAGCAAGCTTGAGAGCCTATGCCGTGAGCTGCAGCGGCACAACCGCTCCCTCAAGGTAGGCCTGGGCCCCCTGGAACAGGTGACTCTATGATGGCTCTCGGGCTGACTTCTTTGCCCAGGAAGAAGGTGTGCAGCGGGCCCGGGAGGAGGAGGAGAAGCGCAAGGAGGTGACCTCGCACTTCCAGGTGACACTGAATGACATTCAGCTGCAGATGGAACAGCACAATGAGCGCAACTCCAAGCTGCGCCAAGAGAACATGGAGCTGGCTGAGAGGCTCAAGAAGCTGATTGAGCAGTATGAGCTGCGCGAGGAGGTAAGGGTATCACGGACAGCAGTCATGGCCCACAAGCCGACTGCTCCCACCATCTTTGTTGCAGCATATCGACAAAGTCTTCAAACACAAGGACCTACAACAGCAGCTGGTGGATGCCAAGCTCCAGCAGGCCCAGGAGATGCTAAAGGAGGCAGAAGAGCGGCACCAGCGGGAGAAGGATTTTGTGAGGCTCAGGCCCCAGGGTTGGGGTGGGGGTGACAGGATCTGGGGTTCTGTCTTGGAAATAGCTCCTGAAAGAGGCAGTAGAGTCCCAGAGGATGTGTGAGCTGATGAAGCAGCAAGAGACCCACCTGAAGCAACAGGTGAGAGCATATAACCTGACCCTGTGCCTTCAAGTCTTATCTGTGGGCTGCTTTCTCCCCACAGCTTGCCCTATACACAGAGAAGTTTGAGGAGTTCCAGAACACACTTTCCAAAAGCAGCGAGGTATTCACCACATTCAAGCAGGAGATGGAAAAGGTAACTGTGGTCCAGGCCAGGCATGGCTGCTGGACCATTTCCTTCTGTCTGTCACATAACCTAGATGACTAAGAAGATCAAGAAGCTGGAGAAAGAAACCACCATGTACCGGTCCCGGTGGGAGAGCAGCAACAAGGCCCTGCTTGAGATGGCTGAGGAGGTGGGCTGTCTGTGATCTGCAGCCAGGGTGGGCACGGCACTGAAGGTCTCATTTCTTTCCCTAGAAAACAGTCCGGGATAAAGAACTGGAGGGCCTGCAGGTAAAAATCCAACGGCTGGAGAAGCTGTGCCGGGCACTGCAGACAGAGCGCAATGACCTGAACAAGAGGGTACAGGACCTGAGTGCTGGTGGCCAGGGCTCCCTCACTGACAGTGGCCCTGAGAGGAGGCCAGAGGGGCCTGGGGCTCAAGCACCCAGCTCCCCCAGGGTCACAGAAGCGCCTTGCTACCCAGGAGCACCGAGCACAGAAGCATCAGGCCAGACTGGGCCTCAAGAGCCCACCTCCGCCAGGGCCTAGAGAGCCTGGTGTTGGGTCATGCTGGGAAGGGAGCGGCAGCCCAGCCAGGCCTGGCCCATAAAAGGCTCCCATGCTGAGCAGCCCATTGCTGAAGCCAGGATGTTCTGACCTGGCTGGCATCTGGCACTTGCAATTTTGGATTTTGTGGGTCAGTTTTACGTACATAGGGCATTTTGCAAGGCCTTGCAAATGCATTTATACCTGTAAGTGTACAGTGGGCTTGCATTGGGGATGGGGGTGTGTACAGATGAAGTCAGTGGCTTGTCTGTGAGCTGAAGAGTCTTGAGAGGGGCTGTCATCTGTAGCTGCCATCACAGTGAGTTGGCAGAAGTGACTTGAGCATTTCTCTGTCTGATTTGAGGCTCAGACCCCTCCCTGCCCTTCAGAGCTCAAGACAAGTAATACACCCAGGTCTTGACTGCATTTGTCTTGTGAGCAGGGCTTGCTTGGTCAGCTCAGGCCCTCCTAGCTGCTCTGGAGGCTCCTTTGATTCTCTAGACCTGGAAAAGGTGTCCCTAGGCAGAGCCCTGGCAGGGCGCTCAGAGCTGGGGATTTCCTGCCTGGAACAAGGGACCTGGAGAATGTTTTTGCGTGGGATGATGTGCTGGTCAGGAGCCCCTTGGGCATCGCTTCCCCTGCCCTTTGGTAGTGCCAGGACCAGGCCAATGATGCTTCTCAGTAGCCTTATCATTCACAGGTGCCTCTCTAGCCTGCACAAATGATTGACAAGAGATCACCCAAAGGATTATTTCTGAAGGTGTTTTTTTCTTTATTTCTTTTTCTTTTTTTTTTTTTTTCTTTTTCTTTTTTTTTTGCACATGACAGTGTTTGTATTGAGGACCTTCCAAGGAAGAGGGATGCTGTAGCAGTGGTGCCTGGGTGCCTGGCCTCCAGTGTCCCACCTCCTTCACCACCCCACTTGGCTCCTTTGCCATCTTGATGCTGAGGTTTCCTGTTTGGTGAGATCAGGTTGTTTGTGGTAAAAGAAAGGAAAGGGCTTCTGATGGCTTTGCCACAAGCTTACCTGTGGGTTTCAGTCCTGAGAGGCCACCACCAGTTCCCATCAGCACTGTCTCCATGCAGCAGTTGCTGGGTCCCATGTCCAGCTGCCTCTTTGGCTTCATGGGTTTTTCTGCTTCCTGCCCCCACCCCCACATGTGCAATCCTCAAGATTTGTCCTGATTCTATTTCCTGGCACCTCCCTGCCTGTCCTTGGGGATTCTACTTCTTCCTGTGTGGGAGCCCATAGCTGTTGTCTAACAGGTAAGAAATGAAATTGAACTATTGACTGGGCCCCAGAAATCCATAAAATGGCTGCAGACAGTTGTTTCTGTGTCCTGTTCTACCCCCACTCCAGTACATAACTACTATGTACTGTGTAGAGCCATTCTATATGCTGAATGTTCTGCTGTTGCAAACTTGCCAGGGTATTAGCCAGTGTTTGTGCCAAGCAGTTTTCTGGGACAACAGAATGACTCAGACCAAGATGGATAGGATGGTTAGGGCTTTGCTTCTTGCTGTTTTTCTTTGAAGCTAGTTCATTGTCCTGCAGGTCCCTTCATCTTCCATACCTAGCCCACTCTTTTAGCCCTTACCTTAAATCTCTCAGATAAGTTGGTTCACAAAGAATGTTAAGTACTGAATCATGTGTGACTGAGACCAGAGATGGCAAATGAATGGCACACCATTTCTCCTTCTCCTGCCCCAGGGCAGGTACCACTGATCTGCATCAGAGTTGCCTGCTATTCTCTGGTGTATCCTTCACATCTAGGTGCCCTCAAGCAGCTGTGTGAGTGTTGAGATCTCTGCCATCTCTGGCTGAGATACTGCTGTCCTGTGAAGTGTTTCCCATGACCTTTTTCTTCCCCTTTGAATCCCTCTGTCTGGAGTAGTCCTTGCCTCTTCCTGCTCCAGTAGGGCCTTTTCCCTACCCCAGCCCCTGTGCCAGGCTAAGCTGGTACAAGAGCTGCCAACCTCACAGAGTGTTTGCTAGGCGAGAGAGGTGCAGGGAAGAGGCAGAGGTATGCACCTTCCCCCTTGAAGAGAGGGGAAAGGCCTACAGTGGCCCACATAATTGCCTGACTCACACTTCAGCTACCTCTTAATGCCTGTGGAGGGACTGGAGCTGCTGGATCCCAGTGTGGTGGTGTAGGAGGCCACAGTGAGCAGGTGGCCCCAGCTGGGTTTCCCAGGTCAGGAATGTGGGCCCCAGGCAAGGTGCAGCCTTTGCTCACAGCTCCATCCATGTCTAGACCTTCAGGCCAGTCTGCAGATGAGGTTCCCTACCTTTTTCTTCTCTTCATTGACCAAATCAACCAATCACTACAGCTGCTCTGCTTCTGCTTTCCAAAGTAGCCCAGGTCCTGGGCCAGATGCAGGGGAGGTGCCTATCCATGAGTGAAGGCCAGTGTCTTCCTCACCTGGGTGGGTCCCACACTTGTGACCTCAGTTTTAGGACCAAGATCTGTGTTGGTTTCTTAGATTGCTAGCTTTTCCTCCAGGGGACCACAGCAGGTGAAGCTCAAGAGCGCATGGCTCTGCTAATAGTAAATTGTTTTCAGGGCCTTGTCCAGCTGAGAGCTTCATGTCCACCAGATTCTGAGAGGTGTCAGCAGCACTTTTTTTTTTTATTTGTTGTTTGTTTTCCATGAGGTTATCGGACCATGGGCTGAGCTCAGGCACTTTCTGTAGGAGACTGTTATTTCTGTAAAGATGGTTATTTAACCCTCCTCCACCCCATCACGGTGGCCCTGAGGGCTGACCCGGAGGCCAGTGGAGCTGCCTGGTGTCCACGGGGGAGGGCCAAGGCCTGCTGAGCTGATTCTCCAGCTGCTGCCCCAGCCTTTCCGCCTTGCACAGCACAGAGGTGGTCACCCCAGGGACAGCCAGGCACCTGCTCCTCTTGCCCTTCCTGGGGGAAGGGAGCTGCCTTCTGTCCCTGTAACTGCTTTCCTTATGGCCCAGCCCGGCCACTCAGACTTGTTTGAAGCTGCACTGGCAGCTTTTTTGTCTCCTTTGGGTATTCACAACAGCCAGGGACTTGATTTTGATGTATTTTAAACCACATTAAATAAAGAGTCTGTTGCCTTACTTGTTTCTCTCCTGACCTGTGTATTCCTTTG